AAATATATGTAGATATTAGTCTATTTTATCATTTACTACCATAAAATATACATGAATCTATTAAAAAAAGGTAAAACTTATAAAAACTTACACACACAAACACAGACTGTACGTTCACAGTCAAGAGAAATGTAAAACAAAGATGCAATATTAAATCAAGCCTGCATAAAGTTAACTGTAGTACATGCTGTGCTACTGTAATAATTTAATAGCTATCTCCTGTCACTGTTGTGGTGAGCTCATGTGTGTAAATATCTGCTTAAAATTCCAAGTAATGCTAATCATCTCAAAGTGAGCAGTTCATCTCTCTAGTAAATTGCGTATTACAGTAAAAAGTGATCTAAAGGTTTCTTATTTTTTATTGTGTTTAGTGCAATACTATAAAACTTGAATACTACCATGGGACCTATGTGAACTGCCACTAGTGATGTTGCAAGTGCTCCCAAGATGCATAGAAAAGTCATGACATTATAAGAAAAAGTTGAATTGCTTGATATGTACTGTAGAATGAGGTCTGAAGCTGCAGCTGCCTGCCATTTCAGAAAGATGGTTTATTTTGTAAACAGATGGTGTAAACTTACAGTATCAATACCGTACAGAACTGTAAATATTTCTCTTCTTCTTGATTTTCTTTTTTTCTTTTTTCTTTTTTTTTTGGAGCTGGAGTCTCACTGTCGCCTAGGCTGGAGTGCAGTGGCACGATATTGGCTCACTGCAACCTCTGCCTCCTGGGTTCAAGCAATTCTCCTGCCTCAGCCTCTGGAGTAGCTGGGATTACAGGCATGTGCCACCACGCCCAGCTAATTTTTGTATTTTTAGTAGAGACGGGGTTTCACCATGTTGGCCAGGCTGGTCTCAAACTGCTGACCTAGTGATCCACCCCCCCTTGGCCTCCCAAAGTGCTGGGATTACAGGCGTGAGCCACTGCACCTGGCCCCTCTTGGTCCCTCTTGGCTGGGCAGGGCGGTAGCCTGTTTCCGCTCGGGCATTCTGGGAAGTGTAGTGCAGAAGCCGTTGCAACCTTGTGTACTTCCGCTGCAGGAGGGCGAAGCAGCCGTCATCTATCCCCTCTGGGAGGTGAGTCAGCGCGGAACCTCTGCATCTACGGCGAGCTTTCCTGGCCTGGGCGTTGGACTCGCAGGTGCCTGCCCTCGCTCTCAGTGAAGGGAAGTCGCAGAGGGCGGGGACGACGGTTTGCTTGCCCTTTGTTTTTAGGGCGGTGCATGGGTCTCCAAGTTGGGAATGGCTCCTGGTCGCACGTTTGGTTTGAAGGTCTCCCGGGCGCTCAAGTTCCCTCGCCTTCCCCACCTTCCACACGCTCTGCTGTCTTCTGGCAATATAATCTTGGTAGTTTCTTAATTTCTCCGTTTCTCCTCTGTCTGTTTCTCATGGCTTCTTTCTCTTTTCCCAGTTCTGCCTTCCCAGGACCCTGCCCTTCCCCAGAAGGAGCAGGAGAAAATGACCAAGTTTCAGGTGAGTTGAGTTTTGATTTTTATCTCTTAAAAAAGATTGAGATTACATCTGCTTGATGTTGTAGGAGATGGTGACATTCAAGGATGTGGCTGTGGTCTTCACCAGGGAGGAGCTGGGGTTGCTGGACCTTGCCCAGAGAAAGCTGTACCAAGATGTGATGCTGGAGAACTTCAGGAACCTGCTGTCAGTGGGTGAGCACAGGCACCTTCTGTAACTGAATATCCACTTTATATATATGCCATTTCTTTTTCACAGGCTATCAACCCTTCAAACTAGATGTGATATTACAGTTGGGAAAAGAAGACAAGCTTCGGATGATGGAGACAGAAATCCAAGGAGATGGGTGTTCAGGTGAGAACCATGGAGCTCTGAGTCTTTGCGGGGTACAGCCTAGTCCTCTCCTCCTCACCACCTCCTCAGCCACCAGCCTGGCCCAAGACCCCAGAATTCATCGCCCTGGTTTACTGCAGCAGCTTGCACATGACCTTCCTCCTTCTACCTCCCTCCAGTCCATTCTCCACATAGCCAGATCATGTAAGTCAGATCATGTCGCTCCTTGGCTCAAATTTTCATTTCTGAGTTCTCTTTATCATTCTAGGACACAAGAATCAAAATGAGATAGATACCCTTCAAGAAGTAAGATTAAGATTCCTTTCATATGAAGACCTTATATGCTGGCAAATATGGGAACAATTTACAAGTAAATTAACCAGTAATCAAGACCTAATAATAAATCTTCAAGGCAAGAGGTCCAAGTTGCTAAAACAAGGTGATTCCCCCTGTCAGGTGTGGACAGGAGAATCTAGTCAGGTCTCTGAAGATGAGAACTATGTAATAAAGCTACAAGGGGAGAGTTCAAATAGCATAAAAAATCAAGAGCTTCCATTGAGGACCACCTGGGATTTCTGGAGGAAAATGTATCTGAGAGAACCACAGAATTATCAGAGTAGGTGTCAGCAAATTGATGTAAAAAATAAGCTCTGTAAATGTGATCATTGTGTTAGGCAAAGAATTGCTCATCAACATGATGATCATGGAGTACACAAAAGAGAGAAAGCTTTTAGCCACAATAATTGTGGAAAAGACTGTGTGAAGGAATCATCCCAGCATAGCATAATCCAATCAGGAGAGCAAACCTCTGATGAAAATGGAAAAGGCTTAAGTGTTGGCTCTAATCTTGAACTTCACCAGCAACTACACTTAAGAGACAAGCCTCATGTAAATGTTGAGTACGGGAAGGGCATAGGTTACAGCTCAGGGCTTCCCAGGCATCAGTGTTTCCACATAGGAGAGAAATGCTATAGGAATGGTGACAGTGGTGAGGGCTTCAGTCAGGGCTCACATCTGCAACCTCATCAGAGAGTCAGCACAGGAGAGAACCTCTACAGATGTCAGGTATATGCCCGGAGCTCCAACCAGAACTCCTGTCTTCCCTCTCATGAGCTTACTCACCCAGGAGAGAAGTTGTGTACATGTGGCAGGTGTGGGAAGGGCTTCCATCATAGCTTAGATTTTGACATTCACTGTGTAGACAGTGCTGGAGAGAGAGCCTGTAAATGTGATGTATATGATAAAGGCTTCAGTCAGACATCACAACTTCAAGCCCATCAGAGAGGTCACTCTAGAGACAAGACATACAAATGGGAAGTAAGTGACAGGATATTTAATAGGAATTCTGGTCTTCACCAGAGAGTTCACACTGGAGAGAAACCATATAAATGTGAGGTATGTGATAAGGGCTTCAGTAAGGCCTCAAATCTTCAAGCCCATCAGAGAATCCACACTGGAGAGAAACCCTACAAATGTGATGTGTGTGATAAGAACTTCAGCCGTAATTCCCACCTTCAGGCCCATCAGAGAGTCCATACAGGAGAGAAACCCTACAAATGTGACACATGTGGGAAGGACTTCAGTCAGATCTCTCATCTTCAGGCCCATCAGAGAGTTCACAAAGGAGAGAAGCCATACAAATGTGAGACATGTGGGAAGGGCTTTAGTCAGAGTTCGCATCTCCAAGACCATCAGCAAGTCCATACTGGAGAGAATCCCTACAAATGTGATGTGTGTGGGAAAGGCTTCAGTTGGAGTTCACATCTTCAAGCCCATCAGAGAGTCCACACAGGAGAGAAACCATACAAATGTGAAGAATGTAGGAAAGGCTTCATCTGGAACTCATATCTTCATGTTCATCAGAGGATCCACACGGGAGAGAAACCCTATAAATGTGGCATGTGTGGTAAGAGCTTCAGTCAGACTTCACATCTTCAAGCCCATCAGAGAGTCCATACTGGAGAGAAACCATACAAATGTTTTGTGTGTGGTAAGGGCTTTAGTAAGAGTTCGTTGTCTTCAGATTCATCAGAGAGTCCATGATGGTGATGAATCTATTAATCATGATGAGTGTGATAGGGGTGCTCTTCAAGACTTAGACTTCCCATTTTCCTCAGAAAATCCACACAGCACAGAATATTTATAAAATGTCATGTTTTAAGAATTCATGAGCTGAGTTTTTATAGTTATCTGAATTCCATTGAAGAAAACCTATTTTTGTATGAATATGACCAGTTTCAAGCAGAGCCCAAAATGTCACAGTTGTCAAGAGAACACACAACAGAGAAACCCTATAAAGAATGATACAATATGTTTCAATCAGAACCTTCACATCCAATAAGCAATATGCAGGAGTGAAGCCTTCAAAATGATAAGTAAGGTCAGAATTTAGCAAAAGTATAATGAGGGACATGACAAAATCTGTGTCCACTAGAATCTAAGCTCCATGCAGGAACATTGTTTACTGCTGCATGATCGTGACCTTGAACAAGTACCTAAGAAATAGTGGCTTCCCTGGAATTGTTTAACTTGATAGGAAAAATCTATCATATATAGGACATATATTTGAATATTTTAGTGAGCTCAGCCCCAATTCGTCATTATAATTGTACTGGGAAAAGGATTCTTGCAAGAAGCCTTAAAATGAATTCAAGGAAATGACATTTAATTAAAACACATAAAACCAAGCAGTCTACAATCTGAGTAATGTTTTTGCAAT